TGGGCTTATTCTCATTTTTGTTGAGTTAGTAACTTCAGAAATTATAGGCGAAGGATAAAGTTTAAGCGTAGTTGGTCCCAGGGGATTATCTCATAAAAATCATTTCTTACGTGCAATAAGTACTACCTATTTTTGTTACTTTTTTGTCTTACATATCCAAAGAGGAGATTCCAAACTAGCCAATTTCATTCATATATATGTAAACTTTACCCATTTCGCCTGCCAATAGGCGAGCAATAAAGGTATGTCCAGTAAAGTTGGAAGATTTTTGCCCCAAAGATCCATCTCCAGTGATTATGATTTGACCACAGGGTAAACGAGAAGAAAGGTGGTTGTTGATCTCTTCACACAGCTGTTTGTTTATTTTGGTATACAAATTCAGAAGCCTGACAGCTGTGGATTAGTGTCCTTGAAAACCTAAAGTCAAGCAATTTGGCTTGTCTGGATCGGGAAATGAGTCACAGGGAACGCAATCACAGGATTCTTTGCCCGAGGTTCGTATTTCCCGGCAGCCACTAAAATCAGAAGGAGTCAGGTTACCACCAGAAGGGCAAGAGAGGTGTAAGAGAAGCGTGAGCTAGCCTCGCATTCCAGGCTGCCAAGAGCGGCTCGCGAAAGCTCACGGCAGAGACCCATCCCACCGCCGGAGCCCCACTAAGCGGCAAACCTTCCCCTAAAACTCCAATCCTTTAGGGTGGAGAAAAGCCGAGGTGGAAAGGAAGGATCTGACTAGAAAAGGAGAAACAGAAACGAAGCTAAGACTACAATAAAGAACGCTAAGGTCCGGGTTAGGTAAAAAGCGCCACAACTCAGACCACGTGTTTGTATTTCCACACCCGGGGTATCAAAACAAAGCTGCGTGGTCCCGCCCAGCATCCGTCACGTGACCTCCACGTGAGAGCCGGCGTTTCCGTAGGAGCCGGGCGGGAGTCGCCGGGGCTCCTTCCTGTGGTGCAGCTTCGGGTCTCGGAGTTTGGCCCCTACTCTGACCCCACCCCAGCTCCGCTCCGCCTTGGGTTCCGGCAGAACCCGCCTTGCGGTAGCCATGGCAGCAGGCTCCGAGGCGACCACTCCTGTGATCGTTGCGGCTGGGGCTGGAGGGGAGGAAGGTAGGTGCCAGGCTGAGGTCCGACCCTGAGTACAAACCCAATGCCAGTTGACTCTCGTGGCACCCCTCGTGGGGCCGTTTGCCTTAGCCCCAACCCAGGTCTCTCTGGCCTTGCATTAGACTATGAAGAAAAATCTATATTTTCTAGTGAGCGTGGCATTTCTCGAATTGTGGCATCCAGATTTTTGATCGTCGTAGGGTAGCCTACGAGTGCTGTTTCACGCATGGGGTGTTATTTTTGTTTTGTTTTGTTTTATATTTGCCCATCATTAGCTAAATAGAGGTGTTTTGAACGTTTAGAGGGGATTAAAATTAAATTTGTGAAATTGAAGGCAACCTTTGAGATTAATGGAAGTTATCTGAGACTTTTGTGAACAGGGATTATGCGCTTTTATTCTATTTCAGTGAACCCTGGTTTAGCAAGTGGGGATGAGGTTTGGAGGCCCATGAGCCTGAGATCCCTGTTATTATTTATTGAATGATTGCACCGTGCAGGGCTGTGTTCTGAATACTGTCGCAGGATCCAGAGACTTTTGAATATTTATAACAATACCTTTTCCAAAGGAGCCTAGAAAGGAAAAAGAATGACTTACTATGTGGTCACCTGAACTATTCTACCAGTAGTACACTCTGTGAGGGTTGTTAGGAGGAGGGATCTCAGTGGGGAGAACATAAATGCTTCAAGGAGCGAATAGTTTGAGGTCGGCCTTTCTTTTTCTTTTCTCTCTTTTTTTTTTTTTCTTTTTTTGAGACGGAGTCTCGCTCTGTCACCAGGCTGGAGTGCAGTGGCGCGATTTTGGCTCACTGCAACCTCCACCTCCCAGGTTCAAGCAATTCTTCTGCCTCAGCGTCCCAAGCAGCTGGGACTACAAGCGTGCCACCACGCCCAGCTAATTTTTGTATTTTTAGTAGAGACGGGGTTTCACCATGTTGGCCAGGATGGTCTCGCTCTCTTGACCTTGTGATCCGCTGAGGTGGGCCTTTCTGATTGGATGAGATGGTGACAAACTCAGGGAGTGGTGCTGGGGTTCAGGAAGTCAGGGAGCAGAAAAGGATGGATGTATTTAGGGGTCAAACAGTTTGCTGAAGGGGGAGATGCCCATTCCAAGCAGAAGAAACAAATTATAGCCTCCTACTATCTGACCACTTTCTACCAGGGAGACAATTCTTGACCTTCATCTATACCTCCATTGCATTGATCTTTCCATTTTCTATCCACTGCACCCCCTTATCCAGAATGTATGTCGTTCCTTTGAAAAATTCTCTTGTCCCTTCCTGCACTTTTTTCTGACAAAACTCTTACTCTGGATGAAGTCAACCTTTTGCCCTCTTTGTACCTGCACCCGTGGGCCTGAACTTTGCTGGAAAAAGTCCTGCACAAACTGATGACCGTATAAAGTGAAAATGGCCAAACTCTTGAATATTCAGTCAGTATGGGCTTGAGATCCCTCTGATCCTCTGTTTCTCTAGTGAGCCTGCTAACGTTCTCCAATGACAAATTCCCAAACTCTATAACCTCTCTCTGCCTCTTTCTTAATTTCAGGTAATGACTTTGCAAGTCAGGTCAATTCTGCATCTAATCTGTCTACTTTTTTCCTTTCACTATCAGACCGTACTTCAAATCATCCACATTTTCTCACCTCAACTACTACTGTATCTTCCTGACTGACTTGTGTCTCTGTTTTCTATTCTGTGCCCCTCTAATCCCTTCTCCACTCTGCAGCAAAAAGTGACTCTTCCTTATGTAAAATTCTTCAGCGAATTACATTGCCCTTAGAAGTTAGAATAAAACCCAGATTCTTAACCGTGGCCTGTAATAATCCTTGGTCTGGGCTCTGCTGATGTCTTTAGCAGGATCTCTTGTCACTCACCTCCCCTTTGGCTTTTCACATAGCTGGCTTAATCTTTAGCTTTTAAAGTATGTCACCACCTGAGACCTTACCAGATCAAACTATTTAAAACAGTCACTGTGATTTCTCTTGCACCCCCCAACCCTAGATGTTCTGGAATACAGCATCCTGCTTCTGTCATTTTACTTACTACAATCTGTAATTATTTATTATTTGTTTTTTCCATTAGATCATAAGTACCTTGAGGGCAGGACCTATGTCTGTTTCATTCTCTACCATGTGCCCAGCTGCTAGTACAATGCCAGGCACATAGTTGGCACATGCCACATGTTTGTTGAGTGGATGAATAAGGGCACTCCATGCCAAGTCCAGAGGCAAAAGGAGAAAGCATGGCATGGTCCAAGAACTGAAAGAAGTTGGTGTCAGGAGTGGTAAGAAAAGAGGTATCCTGAAGGTTACCTTAGGCCTAGTTAAGGAATCTAGACATTAAGACAGTAGGAAGCCTTAAAGAGCTTTAGGTGAGGGAAATAACATGATTAGATTTGGTTGTAGGAAGATCACTTTGGCTGAAGGGTAGAAGACCGATTGGAGGGAGAAAGACTGGAGGACAAGGTACTTAATCCCTTTGAGCCTCAGTTTCCTCCTCTGTAAAATGCATGATTATTGTGAAGATTAGAGTTAATATGTGTAGATTATCTAGCATAGTATCTGGCAGGAATTGGATATTCAAGAATCGTGACCATTTTTATTATTAATAGAAAGTGCCAGCCTTAGTAACTGATGTTGAAACTGAAAGAAAAGAAATTAGAGATGTTATGTAAGAGAATGAGAAAAATAAATACATTAAATAAAGTCAAGTGAAAGGGTCAGTATGTTCAGTACAATGATGAATACAATGGGAGTCATAGAAAAGTTCATTTTTAAAATTTTTGGTTTATTTTTTATTTTTGTAGATACAGGGTCTCACAATGTTCCGTAGGCTGGTCTCGAACTCCTGGCCTCAAGTGATGCTCCCACCTCAGCCTCCCAGAGCACTGGGATTTCAGGCATAAGCCACTGTGCCCAGCTGAAAAGTTCATTTTTGAGCAAACTTATTCCATTATCAAAAAATATTTGAATGGCACATGGTAAACAGACCTTTTTCATGTGGTAAAGCAAAAGACAATCTTTGCCCCAAAATAATTATAAATATCATTTTTGGCAATAAAGACATAGATAAAAAGAACAGTAGTATAAGACATATCCTAAAGGTCAGATGTAATTAGCTGGGATATGATACTCAATATGATACACATTAAGTACTTTGGAGGCTGAGAGGAGAAGGAACTAATAGAAATTGGGTTGGTTTGTGCTTCCTAGGATAATTTCTTGAAGATGAGCCAGGTGAGGATACCAATTCTACTAAAGTAGAAATAATGACAGAGAACCTGGGTGAAAAAGGGGAAGACTTGTATCCATTGAATCCAGAGAAGAGCAGGGTGAAAACAGAAATGCTGAAGTGACGAAGAGGGAAATCATGGGTTTCAGTCTTTGCAGAAAAATAGAGCAAGGTACCACAAAAGTAAGGAAGTAGAGAAAGGTACTGGAGATTTGAGAGTGAAGAAGCATCCAGGCATGCTGGTGCATGCCTGTAATCCCAGCACTTTGGGAGGCGAGGCAGGCAGATCGCTTGAGCTCAGGAATTTGAGACCAGCCTGGGCAACATAGTGAAACCCTGTCTCTACGGAAAATACGAAAATAAACTGGGCATGGTGGCACACGCTTGTAGTTCCAGCTGCTTGGGAGGCTGAGGCACAAGAATCGTTTGAACCTGTGAAGCGGAGGTTGTAGTGAGTTGAGATCGTGCTATGGCACTCCAGCCTGAGCAACAGGGCCAGACCCTGTCTCAAAAAAAAAAAAAAAAGAAGCTTTGGCATGATTGCCATAGGGTTGCGGGTGATTAGGAGTGATAGGAGTGAGTCAGTGCTTGGGAGCAGGAAAGGGTAACTGGTAGAGGTGAGCATAAAATCGTGGAACTAATCACCTTGGTTATGCTTGATAGCTCATTCTACAGAAGTGGAGAAAACAAGTGCTTAGTTTCAATAAAGTTTTATACATTGCTAAAAATCAGGTATTCTTATACAGTTATTTGAAAGAAACATTTGTTTAGCATCATTTTATGCTAGGCACTGGACTAACCTCTAGGGAGATAAAAGTAAGAGGTCTGCCTTCAAGAATGTGATATTGTTTGTTTGAAATAACAGCTTAGAAATAATTAAAAACAAACATGAAACTACTTATTGTTAATTAAGAATTAATTTAAATTCTGAATGTGAAATGTTACTCTCAGAATCATACATAGATTGAAGCATTCAGTGAAATTAAAAATTGCAGTTATTTGAGTGTGATTCTATCTTTCAAACTGAGGTTATTATATTTCTCTCTATTGGGCTGTTTTTTAGTTTTTAGTTATAGCCAAGATTATTCCTTGATAAAGAGGAGAATGTGTTAGTAACTCTTCTTCCAGTGCTTTCTGAGGAAATATCTCATCTAGAGTTGTATGGAATTGATTTTCACTTAGAACTAACATTCCTACATAACTGGATTTATCTTTTTCAGTTGGAGACCCGTACTCACCATGTCATTTTTGTTCTCATTTTTAAAAGGGGCAAAGGGTGGAGGAGTTTAAAGAAAAGCAAAAGTCTGTGTTATCTCAAAAAGTAAAAAATTCCCATGTTAGAATCCATATGTAATTCATAATGTAGATAAAATTTTTAATTTCACTGAATGCTTGGTATTGATGAGTATCAGAAAAACAATACCATTTGTTTTATTGTGGTAAAAACATATAACATAAAATTTACCATGTTAACCATTTTTCAGTGTTAGTAGTGTTAGGTAGGTACACAACATTGTGAAGGTGATCTCTAGAGCTTTTTCATATTGCAAATCTGGAACTCTGTATCCGTTAAACAATAACTTCCCTTTCTCCTCTTCCCCCAGTCCCTGGTAACTGCCATTTTATTTTCAGTTTCTAGAAATTTAACCACTTTAGATACTCCATATAAGTGGAATCATATAGTGTTTATCTTCTTGTGACTGGCTTATTTCAGTTAGCATACTGTCTTCAAGGTTCATCCATGTTGTAGTATATGATAGAATTTCCTTCCTTTTTAAGGCGGAATAACGTTCCATTGCACGTGTAAGCATTTTGCTTATCCATTCGTCAACAGACCTTTGAGTTGCTTCCACCACTTAGCTATTGTAATAGTGCTGCTGTGAACATGGGTGTGCAGATGTCTTTTCAAGACCTTACTGTAGAATACTTTTGAGGAAAAGTAAGATAAAATAATCATTTATTTTAAATTATCGAAAATTCACTTGGGGAGGCTGGGGTTCAATGGAAACATTTGGGTAGAAATTTTGGAGGTACGTTGCAAAAACCTTTAGTATTTGAGACATCATTCCTTCTAGTGTTAACTTCACTTAAAATATAGACAGATTTCCTTTTTCTTGCTTTGGTTTGAGACTAGTATTACTTTTGAATTTATGAGCCATTTTTTGAGGTAAAGATAAGTTTTCTGGGTTAACTGAACAAGGGTTTATAAGTGTAGGAGGATGGAAAGAAGCTAAAAGGCTCATGAACCTTTGGTAAGTGTCCAGGATGTAACTGTCTCAGGTGCCCAGCCTGAACTTCCTGTGTGTTTACTGCCACACCAAGCATTGGTATTGATAAGGCTAGGTCATAACAGCCGCAGCACTAATGTTTGTGGGTTTTTTTCAGTGATAGACATCACCTTCTAGACCTTGAAATTCAAAGGGTTTATGGTTAGCCGTCATTGTACTTAAGTATTATGTTACCTTTCAGGAGAATTTTCTTAGTTTGTGTTGACATTTTAAAATAGTGGTTACAAAATGAAAAATTCTTTTTGGTGTAAGTTTTACCATTCAGTCTTCAGTACTAATCCAGTAATTTTGTCAGATAGTACTTGCACGATTCCATCAGGTTTTTCTAACATGACCCAAATGGTCATTATTTTTTGCCCTAATATCTACCATTCCAGAGGTTTTAAACTTTCTTATATGTATATACAATAGTTGTTTGATGAAACACCATATATACACTTAGATGTATACATTCAGAAATAAATGATCTCACTGTGCCAGGACCCAGTTTTAAATTCATGCTGTATCATTATAGTGATTCTCTGTAGTGTAATGTGTGACTTACTCTTATGTCAACTTCTAAAGGTTTTTAAAAATCTTTAATTTTTTCATTAAAATTATATCTGATGAGAGACAAGTTAATTTCAATTTCAAGATTTTTGTTATATTCTGTTAATATTCGGAGTGTCCTGGACACATGGTAAATGTTCCTTATTCTTGTCTTAAAGTCTAAATCTCAGATACAAATCCAGGCCAGGTGTTAATTGACAGACACCAGATAGTTGGCGTTCTCAGAGAAATTAGGTTTCAAATTATCTTGTACTTTACATTAATTTTAAAAAATTACTGAGAAGGACGCAATTTATTTTTGATGATGTTTCACTATCTCCAAAGAATTAGTTGCAACTCAGGCTGTAATAAATTGACTGGAGAACATCCTACATTTGGAGAGAGAAAAAACTATTGGGTAACACCCAGATCACTAATCTGTTTTTTTTCAGTAGTTTCTAAATCATCTAGTTAAAAATTACTACCTGCTGCAAGTTTAGACCTAAATACCCTTATCCTTTGAAGACTGTTGAGGTTGCTTCAGAATTTTTATAGCTCTTTGCAAAATATTATTAGCATGGAATAACTGGGTGCATCCATAGGCTGTTTAACTAATACAGGGTAGCATTGCATTCTTCTTTAAAGGAAATTGTAACATTTAAATTCATTAATTTAATGGCCCAGTTTATTGTTGATTAAATTATCAGAAGCTAAATTAGTTTTATCTCACAACCAGCTGATTGTTTTATTTCACGATGGGCCTGAAATTCTGTAAATATGCTAATTTCCTGTTATGGTGAACATCCTGCTACTCTGCTTTGCACACACTTCATAGTGCTCTCATTCATTTAGCAAATGTTTTGGCATTTAATATATACCAGTCACTAGGCCAGGCACTCTCTCAGCAAATTTTAGTGTTGGAGGTCTCCTATTAAATAATCTCTGGGATGTGTGGGATTTTTAGATCAGATAATTACATTTTTTAAATTTAACTTTATGCTAGAGAAGAAATATTTACTTCTTTATAGCTTTTTTGTCAAAATACTACTCATGTGTTACTGTCGCCTGTGTCCATATTTATAGAAGGCTACCCAGTTATATCTACCCAAGTATGAACCATTTTGGGAATAATCAAAGCCATGTGATCTATTGGCTCTAATGTAAGGTAAGTAGAATAAATAAATCGCTACCCCAAAGCTATCTATTGCTGTATTCATTTCTCTTTCTAGGTGAACATGTCAAACCTTTTAAGCCAGAGAAAGCAAAAGAAATTATCATGTCTTTACAACAACCTGCAATCTTCTGTAACATGGTGTTTGATTGGCCAGCACGACACTGGAATGCTAAATACCTTTCGCAGGTCCTTCATGGCAAGCAGATACGATTCAGAATGGGGATGAAAAGCATGAGCACAGGTATGACTATAGGTAATCACCATCATAATGTCTACATTTAAGGTTGCATTCTCTTACATTGCAGTTCCTCAGTTTGAAACTACATGTAATTACGTAGAAGCTACACTCGAAGAGTTTCTGACCTGGAACTGTGACCAGTCTAGTATTTCTGGACCATTTAGAGATTATGACCATTCCAAGTTCTGGGCTTATGCTGACTATAAATATTTTGTCAGTCTATTTGAAGACAAGACAGATCTTTTCCAGGTAAGTCAGAACCTTCCTTCTAATCTTGGTAGTCTTGATGGATTGCAACTTTATTTCAAAACAGGATGTGAAATGGTCTGACTTCGGGTTTCCTGGAAGAAATGGACAGGAAAGTACATTGTGGATTGGCTCCTTGGGAGCCCACACACCCTGTCATCTGGACTCCTATGGTTGTAACTTGGTATTCCAGGTACAAGGAAGGTAATGTGTGTGTGTGTGTGTGTGTGTGTGTGAACTTGTATCTTTTTTTTTTTTTTTTAATTAGGAAACGATGGCATCTCTTTCCTCCTGAAGATACTCCTTTCCTTTATCCAACTAGAATCCCTTATGAAGAATCTAGTGTGTTCAGTAAAATCAATGTTGTCAATCCTGATTTAAAGCGTTTTCCTCAGTTCCGGAAAGCTCAAAGACATGCGGTTACACTGAGCCCAGGACAGGTAATAGGGCTTTAAAACATTAATGACCTGCCCTTGTGCTAACCATTCTTTGTTTGGTTTTCAGGTTCTCTTTGTTCCCAGACACTGGTGGCATTACGTAGAATCCATTGATCCTGTCACTGTCAGTATAAACTCATGGATTGAACTGGTACTTTTTCGTTGTTTTTTTTTTTTTTTTAAACAGAAGTTAAAAGCGTGTTTTTTTAATTCAGGAAGAGGATCACCTAGCCCGGGTAGAAGAGGCAATCACCCGTATGCTTGTGTGTGCCCTGAAAACTGCAGAGAATCCACAAAATACCAGAGCCTGGTTAAACCCCACTGAGGTAGGCGGCTTCTGGTCTTCATCATGGCAGTTAACCATTTTAAAAGGTTTTTCTCTTCCCTTAGGTTGAGGAAACGTCCCATGCAGTCAACTGTTGCTACTTAAATGCAGCTGTTTCTGCATTTTTTGATCGCTGCAGAACATCTGAGGTAGTAGAAATCCAAGCACTGAGAACAGATGGAGAGCACATGAAAAAGGAAGAATTAAATGTGTGCAACCACATGGAGGTGGGCCAAACAGGTAGCCAGAACTTGACCACAGGAACAGACAAACCGGAGGCAGCAAGTCCCTTTGGCCCTGATCTGGTCCCTGTAGCACAGAGGTCCGAAGAACCGCCTTCAGAAAGAGGAGGCATATTTGGAAGTGATGGGAAAGACTTTGTGGACAAGGATGGAGAACACTTTGGAAAATTGCATTGTGCCAAGAGACAACAAATAATGAGCAACAGTGAAAATGCAATTGAGGAACAGATTGCCTCAAATACTACTACGACTCCTCAAACATTCATTTCTACGGATGACTTGCTGGACTGCTTGGTGAATCCACAAGTAACCAGGATAGTGGCACAACTTTTGATACAAGGAAGAAGTTTATGATTCAAGTGGAAGATGACTTTTAAAATAATATTTTTTAAATATATATTTTTAAGTAGTATGACTAAAATAAAGATGAACCAGCAAAAGGTCAGTTTGCACATTTGTAAATGTATTTATCCTTACCGAATTACATGTCAGTCTGTTGCCACCTTCTTTCATGCACATTCCTCTTTGGCCAAACTGGCTGCTCTTTGTTTGTAAGCTTTTGTTCCTCTCTCATCCCATACTTTTAGCCTGTGTCAAATGTAAGTCCCAAGTATTTCCAGCAGGAAGTAATGTCTTCCTCAGCCTCAACCAGGGACCAACCGGCTGCTTACTTTTGCAAATAAAATTTTACTAGAACACGGCCATGCCATTCATTTACATATTGTCTATGAT